CTGGCCTCAGAAGACGCCAGAACATGTGACACTGCCTTAGAGCCTCTAGAAGCACTTTTTGGGGACCTCCATCATTCTCTGAGGCTGGGCTCAAAGGGGCTTCCAAGGCAGGTCTGGAAGGGACCAGCCACTTCTCAGTTTCCCCAACCATCAATCAGCACCCGGAGGAGGAAACTGGGGTACGATTTCGCCAAGCCTCTCTCAGTCCTGCTTCAGAATGGAAATGCTGGACCGCCTTCCCAGAAGCACCTTCCCAGAGTGTCCCGACAGAACTGAGTCAGTCACCCCTACCCCCATGTCTTCCTAGCCCCTTCCCCAGCCTCACAGGTACAGTGGTCAGCAGGGCGAGTGCACTGGTGGTGTCTGGAGGCCTGACCCTCTGGGGCCCTGGGCAACGTGTTCCCCTCGGAGCCCCTTGGGGCCCAGTGGCAATGTGCAGATTGGAGGAGGCTACCTCTGGGGTGGCTTCCAGCGCCCATGTTCAGTTCCACTTTATGACCGTCTAAAGTCCACGCCGGCCCCGGCCCCTCCTCCTGGAGCCTCCTTCTCAGCCAAGCCCTAGCCCTCCTCCTCCCACTGCCCCCCTAAAGCCCCCCAACCAGGGGGCACAGGGGCCAGTCTCCATCTGCTAGTCCAGACTCGCTACCTCCCCAAACCCAGGTGAGTCAGGGCCGTCTGGGGCGCCCACTGCTGGGACCCCTGCTGACTCGGCCAGGGGCCCCCTCCTGGCGATGCCCATCTTCAGACAACTCCCGGGACAAGCCAGGCAGGAAAACCACAGGGCGTTTTGTCGAAGGCTTCATTATAATTTTATCAATCAAATTCTTAGAAGAGGGAAAAAGTCTGTTCTCCCCACCCTCCCCCCTCACTCGTCCCCCCCCTTCACTCTCACTTTCTTCCATTCATAATTTCCTATGATGCACCTCAAACAACTTCCTGGACTGGGGATCCCGGCTAAATATAGCTGTTTCTGTCTTACAACACAGGCTCCAGTATATAAATCAGGCAAATTCCCCATTTGAGCATGAACCTCTGAAAACTGCCGGCATCTGAGGTTTCCTCCAAGGCCCTCTGAAGTGCAGCCCATAATGAAGGTCTTGGCGGCAGGTAAATACACCCGCCCCGCGCCGGCTTCGCGTCCCCGCTGCGGGGCGCGGCGGCAACTTGGGGCGCTTGGCAGCGCGAGCCGGACGCCCACCCGCCGCAGACACACGAACACTTGGGGCGCCCGCGCAGCCACCGGAGGCGCTGGGTGGCGGCCCGGAGCGAGCGCGGGCACATGGTCCCAAGCACCGCACGCCCCGCGGCAGGTTGGCGGCGAGGGAGGGGGCGCCGAGCCTTCCTCCTCCTCCTCTTCTTCCCCCTCTCCTTCTCCTCCTCCTCCTCCTCGCTCCGGACACTCGCTGGCTGCTCTTCCCTCTGCGCTTTCTCCCAGATTCACTCTCCCTCTCTCTTTTTCTTTTCTTTCTTTCTTTCCGCTTTCTCCTTTCCAACCGCGGTCCCGGGCTGCTCCCAGGGAGGGGCGCGGGCGGCGAGCAGCTTGCAAACTCCGGCCTGGGACGGGAGCAGGTGCCGCCTCCATCTGCTGGTGTCTGGAAGCGTGTGGTCTGCGCTAGGTGAGATATAGGGGTGTGGCCCCCCTCCCGCATCTACTCATGGCTTCTTCCTGACTGTCCCCAGGAGTTGTGCCCCTGCTGTTGGTTCTGCACTGGAAACATGGGGCGGGGAGCCCCCTCCCCATCACCCCTGTCAACGCCACCTGTGCCATACGCCACCCATGTCACAACAACCTCATGAACCAGATCAGGAGCCAACTGGCACAGCTCAATGGCAGTGCCAATGCCCTCTTTATTCTCTATGTAAGTTACCCCTGGGATACTGACAGGAGATGGACTCCCACGTCACCTCCCTTCTGCCCCTCAGTACACAGCCCAGGGGGAGCCGTTCCCCAACAACCTGGACAAGCTATGTGGCCCCAACGTGACGGACTTCCCGCCCTTCCACGCCAACGGCACGGAGAAGGCCAAGCTGGTGGAGCTGTACCGCATAGTCGTGTACCTTGGCACCTCCCTGGGCAACATCACCCGGGACCAGAAGATCCTCAACCCCAGTGCCCTCAGCCTCCACAGCAAGCTCAACGCCACCGCCGACATCCTGCGAGGCCTCCTTAGCAACGTGCTGTGCCGCCTGTGCAGCAAGTACCACGTGGGCCATGTGGACGTGACCTACGGCCCTGACACCTCGGGTAAGGATGTCTTCCAGAAGAAGAAGCTGGGCTGTCAACTCCTGGGGAAGTATAAGCAGATCATCGCCGTGTTGGCCCAGGCCTTCTAGCAGGAGGTCTTGAAGTGTGCTGTGAACCGAGGGATCTCAGGAGTTGGGTCCAGATGTGGGGGCCTGTCCAAGGGTGGCTGGGGCCCAGGGCATCGCTAAACCCAAATGGGGGCTGCTGGCAGACCCCGAGGGTGCCTGGCCAGTCCACTCCACTCTGGGCTGGGCTGTGATGAAGCTGAGCAGAGTGGAAACTTCCATAGGGAGGGAGCTAGAAGAAGGTGCCCCTTCCTCTGGGAGATTGTGGACTGGGGAGCGTGGGCTGGACTTCTGCCTCTACTTGTCCCTTTGGCCCCTTGCTCACTTTGTGCAGTGAACAAACTACACAAGTCATCTACAAGAGCCCTGACCACAGGGTGAGACAGCAGGGCCCAGGGGAGTGGACCAGCCCCCAGCAAATTATCACCATCTGTGCCTTTGCTGCCCCTTAGGTTGGGACTTAGGTGGGCCAGAGGGGCTAGGATCCCAAAGGACTCCTTGTCCCCTAGAAGTTTGATGAGTGGAAGATAGAGAGGGGCCTCTGGGATGGAAGGCTGTCTTCTTTTGAGGATGATCAGAGAACTTGGGCATAGGAACAATCTGGCAGAAGTTTCCAGAAGGAGGTCACTTGGCATTCAGGCTCTTGGGGAGGCAGAGAAGCCACCTTCAGGCCTGGGAAGGAAGACACTGGGAGGAGGAGAGGCCTGGAAAGCTTTGGTAGGTTCTTCGTTCTCTTCCCCGTGATCTTCCCTGCAGCCTGGGATGGCCAGGGTCTGATGGCTGGACCTGCAGCAGGGGTTTGTGGAGGTGGGTAGGGCAGGGGCAGGTTGCTAAGTCAGGTGCAGAGGTTCTGAGGGACCCAGGCTCTTCCTCTGGGTAAAGGTCTGTAAGAAGGGGCTGGGGTAGCTCAGAGTAGCAGCTCACATCTGAGGCCCTGGGAGGCCTTGTGAGGTCACACAGAGGTACTTGAGGGGGACTGGAGGCCGTCTCTGGTCCCCAGGGCAAGGGAACAGCAGAACTTAGGGTCAGGGTCTCAGGGAACCCTGAGCTCCAAGCGTGCTGTGCGTCTGACCTGGCATGATTTCTATTTATTATGATATCCTATTTATATTAACTTATTGGTGCTTTCAGTGGCCAAGTTAATTCCCCTTTCCCTGGTCCCTACTCAACAAAATATGATGATGGCTCCCGACACAAGCGCCAGGGCCAGGGCTTAGCAGGGCCTGGTCTGGAAGTCGACAATGTTACAAGTGGAATAAGCCTTACGGGTGAAGCTCAGAGAAGGGTCGGATCTGAGAGAATGGGGAGGCCTGAGTGGGAGTGGGGGGCCTTGCTCCACCCCCCCCCATCCCCTACTGTGACTTGCTTTAGGGTGTCAGGGTCCAGGCTGCAGGGGCTGGGCCAATTTGTGGAGAGGCCGGGTGCCTTTCTGTCTTGATTCCAGGGGGCTGGTTCACACTGTTCTTGGGCGCCCCAGCATTGTGTTGTGAGGCGCACTGTTCCTGGCAGATATTGTGCCCCCTGGAGCAGTGGGCAAGACAGTCCTTGTGGCCCACCCTGTCCTTGTTTCTGTGTCCCCATGCTGCCTCTGAAATAGCGCCCTGGAACAACCCTGCCCCTGCACCCAGCATGCTCCGACACAGCAGGGAAGCTCCTCCTGTGGCCCGGACACCCATAGACGGTGCGGGGGGCCTGGCTGGGCCAGACCCCAGGAAGGTGGGGTAGACTGGGGGGATCAGCTGCCCATTGCTCCCAAGAGGAGGAGAGGGAGGCTGCAGATGCCTGGGACTCAGACCAGGAAGCTGTGGGCCCTCCTGCTCCACCCCCATCCCACTCCCACCCATGTCTGGGCTCCCAGGCAGGGAACCCGATCTCTTCCTTTGTGCTGGGGCCAGGCGAGTGGAGAAACGCCCTCCAGTCTGAGAGCAGGGGAGGGAAGGAGGCAGCAGAGTTGGGGCAGCTGCTCAGAGCAGTGTTCTGGCTTCTTCTCAAACCCTGAGCGGGCTGCCGGCCTCCAAGTTCCTCCGACAAGATGATGGTACTAATTATGGTACTTTTCACTCACTTTGCACCTTTCCCTGTCGCTCTCTAAGCACTTTACCTGGATGGCGCGTGGGCAGTGTGCAGGCAGGTCCTGAGGCCTGGGGTTGGGGTGGAGGGTGCGGCCCGGAGTTGTCCATCTGTCCATCCCAACAGCAAGACGAGGATGTGGCTGTTGAGATGTGGGCCACACTCACCCTTGTCCAGGATGCAGGGACTGCCTTCTCCTTCCTGCTTCATCCGGCTTAGCTTGGGGCTGGCTGCATTCCCCCAGGATGGGCTTCGAGAAAGACAAACTTGTCTGGAAACCAGAGTTGCTGATTCCACCCGGGGGGCCCGGCTGACTCGCCCATCACCTCATCTCCCTGTGGACTTGGGAGCTCTGTGCCAGGCCCACCTTGCGGCCCTGGCTCTGAGTCGCTCTCCCACCCAGCCTGGACTTGGCCCCATGGGACCCATCCTCAGTGCTCCCTCCAGATCCCGTCCGGCAGCTTGGCGTCCACCCTGCACAGCATCACTGAATCACAGAGCCTTTGCGTGAAACAGCTCTGCCAGGCCGGGAGCTGGGTTTCTCTTCCCTTTTTATCTGCTGGTGTGGACCACACCTGGGCCTGGCCGGAGGAAGAGAGAGTTTACCAAGAGAGATGTCTCCGGGCCCTTATTTATTATTTAAACATTTTTTTAAAAAGCACTGCTAGTTTACTTGTCTCTCCTCCCCATCGTCCCCATCGTCCTCCTTGTCCCTGACTTGGGGCACTTCCACCCTGACCCAGCCAGTCCAGCTCTGCCTTGCCGGCTCTCCAGAGTAGACATAGTGTGTGGGGTTGGAGCTCTGGCACCCGGGGAGGTAGCATTTCCCTGCAGATGGTACAGATGTTCCTGCCTTAGAGTCATCTCTAGTTCCCCACCTCAATCCCGGCATCCAGCCTTCAGTCCCGCCCACGTGCTAGCTCCGTGGGCCCACCGTGCGGCCTTAGAGGTTTCCCTCCTTCCTTTCCACTGAAAAGCACATGGCCTTGGGTGACAAATTCCTCTTTGATGAATGTACCCTGTGGGGATGTTTCATACTGACAGATTATTTTTATTTATTCAATGTCATATTTAAAATATTTATTTTTTATACCAAATGAATACTTTTTTTTTTAAGAAAAAAAAGAGAAATGAATAAAGAATCTACTCTTGGCTGGCTCTCCGGAGTGTACTGATGTGGGGAG